ATTGGTACTTCTGGTTGGGGCTCTCTTTACTTACTGCTTAGGCACATAGTCACCTTCTCTGGACTCCCTGCTTCCATGCTTTCTCCTTCAGTCCATTCCGCAAACTCTTGTGATCTTCCAAAATTAGCTCTGATTAGCTTTCACTTCCTGTAGAAGCAAGAACAAGCTCCTCTGCTTGGTACTTAGTCTGTGTCCATGTGATCCAAAATTACCTTCCTATTGCATTTCCTACTCCTTTGCTACGTGTATTGGACCTCTGGCCAAATTACAAAAGATGTACTCTTTGTTCTCTAAAACCACACTAAAGTTTTCTGACTTCTTTCACACTCTTTATGATAATCCTCTGCCTGAAAGGCTATTGCCACCTGTCAAAATCTTCATTATTCTTTGCCTCTTTCCTGAGCCTCTTGCTTGAATGTGATTTCTTTCTCCCTGAGACCCATAAGGTTCATCTTATGGGACCTTAATTTGTCTTGCATGGACATTTGTGATTCTCATTTTCTCACCATTAAATTACCTTGGAGGGTAGGGCTGTGGTTTACTCCTGTCTAAACCCCTGAAGCCTAACACAGTTCCTGGCACACAACAGGTGTTCAACAGATATTGTGCTCATTCAATAAATATTTACTCGCTTTGTTTAATGGATTCCACCCCTGCCTTCCTAGGTGACCTTGGACAAATTCTCGAACCCATTCACCAACCACACAAGTTTGTTGTGAGTCATAAATGGATAATGAATATAAATGCGCATTGAAAATAAACATAAAATGTTACCCACATTTCTTGTGTTGTTGTTTTGTGACGACTTTATTTCTTGGTTTCTGTTATTTTACCTGGGGTGGGAGGTGGGGGGTAATTCCCGTATGAAATGTGTCGTCTCAAGAAATCAAGTAGAGGCGAGGACTGTGTTCCTCCGGCCAGCAGGTGGCACCATACTCGTTTGGTGCGTTCCGCTGGAGAATTCTGGCCCTTCCGCCGCGCCGTAGGTTTGTTGCCTCACCAGTGCGCCCGCCGGAGGGTGTTTATCGCGGCTAGAGAGATGTCGCTGCTGCGGTCGCTGCGCGTGTTTCTGGTCGCGCGGACCGGGAGCTACCCGGTGAGAAGTCCTGGTGCTGGTACCGACCTGCTCCTGCTCCTCATCCCTTTCTTATCTCATCTAGGCTGGGTCTCTTCTGCGTCAGTCGCCCCAGCCAAGGCACACATTTTATGCTGGGCCCCGTCTGTCTGCCTCGGCCTCCAGCAAGGAGCTCCTCATGAAGCTGCGGCGGAAAACAGGCTACTCCTTTGTAAATTGCAAGAAAGCTCTGGAGACTTGTGGCGGGGACCTCAAACAGGTGTGTGTGTGGAGGGGTGCAGGGCGGAGTACTGTTGTCTGCTCTTTTTCCTCTCAATTTACAGGCAGAGATCTGGCTCCACAAGGAGGCCCAGAAGGAGGGCTGGAGCAAAGCTGCCAAGCTCCAAGGGAGGAAGACCAAAGAAGGCCTGATTGGGCTGTTGCAGGAAGGAAACACAACTGTATTAGTAGAGGTGAGTTGTTGGAAATTCCAGATACCAAGAACGCTTATACAGCTATATCAATTTGTTCCCACAGGTAAACTGTGAGACAGATTTTGTTTCTAGAAATTTAAAATTTCAACTGTTGGTCCAGCAAGTAGCCCTTGGAACCATGATGCATTGTCAGACCCTAAAGGATCAACCCTCTGCATACAGTAAAGTAAGTTTGGGATTTGTCTCCAGTGTGCTGAATATGATTTTATGAAAATATTGTTCTTGGCCAGGTGCAGTGGCTCACGCCTGTAAACCTAGCACTTTGGGAGGCTGAAGCAGGTGGATCACTTGAGGTCAGGAGTTCAAGACCAGCGTGGCCAACATGTCAGTTCATGTTTGTTTTCTTCGTGCACTTAGGGTTTCTTGAATTCCTCTGAGCTTTCTGGACTTCCAGCTGGGCCTGACAGAGAAGGCTCACTCAAGGATCAGTTGGCTTTAGCAATTGGTGAGTATTTGTAAAGGTTCTGGAAACTGGAAGGTGTGTTGGTTTTTTGTTTTTGCTTTAATAGGAAAACTGGGAGAAAACATGATTCTTAAACGAGCTGCATGGGTGAAGGTGCCATCTGGGTTCTACGTTGGCTCTTATGTCCACGGAGCAATGCAGAGTCCCTCACTTCACAAGCTGGTGCTGGGGAAGTATGGGGCCCTGGTCATCTGTGAGACGTCTGAACAGAAAACAAACCTTGAAGACGTTGGCCGCCGCCTTGGGCAGCATGTGGTGGGCATGGCCCCCCTCTCTGTTGGCTCCCTGGACGATGAGCCTGGGGGAGAGGCAGAGACTAAGATGCTGTCCCAGCCGTATTTGCTGGATCCCTCCATTACCTTGGGGCAGTATGTGCAGCCTCAGGGGGTGTCGGTAGTAGACTTTGTGCGGTTTGAATGTGGAGAAGGTGAAGAGGCAGCAGAAACTGAATAGGTTCCAGAGACTTTTGGCCCAGGAGGAATATTTACTTTTAGCTCTGGACATCATTACAAAAAGGAATATTTCCCAAACCTCTTCAGACCGAGAATGCATGGGTAAAATTATTAAATAGTTGTATAATAAAAATAATTTTTTCCTTGTTTGCGTAATACTGGATTTAGCTTTTCTGTGCCTTTCAAAAACAACAGGTGGGCCTTATTGACGTGATAGTGTCGTGGAGAACAGGCATCAACAATACTGCTGCTCCCTTCAACATAGATTTATTATGGTATTTCTGAAATTTCTAACTTATATGTTCTGTCTTACACCTTTTATGACATAGAACTCTTTTGTTCTGTTTTTGCTTTGCGACACTGTGAACCGTGCTTCTGCCTCGGAACCTCCCTAGTTATATTACTTGTGCCACATGGATTTCTTTAGGATTATTGATTCAAACCTAGAGTTGTCTGGAAAATGTGGGTTCTCTTCTTTGTGATTGTCTGTAGTATGCTTTGAAGGTGCTCTGCAGTGGTAGACACACTGGTTCTGGCCTCATTTAATGAAATTAATAACACATGCCCCTATTTCTCTTTTGGATGATGTGTGGGTGGGTGGGTACTGAGGTTTCCTGGCCAGCTGTAAGGCAGATTTTGACATTCTTGTGCCAGAAACAGAAATTAGAGTAGTCCAGTTACCCAGAGAGCTCACTTAACATTGCCTCTTTACTTCCCCAGTACTGAAACATTTCTTCAAGTATAACATAAAATTACCGTAACAAGCAGACCCAGAATACTGAAAATAACTCCATTTGTTCATTATAGGTATCTTTATTTGAAAAGTGAAAAATGCTTTGACACATTACAGATCTGGGTATTTGGATTTTGCCTATGGAGTGCATATATGATTTCAATGATTTACAGGCTAAATAGATTTTAGAAATAATCATCTTAAAATTGAAAACAAAGGTAGGTCCTGGTATAATATTAAACATAAAGTTATTAAACATTTTAAGCATTGTTTTTTGGTTCTCTTTCTTTTGATTTCTCCAGAT